TACATTTCCCACAGAAGGGGATTCTAACTCAGTTTTGCTTCTGAAACCAAACTATCCAAGGCCAGGTGAGATGACTCATGCCTGTAATCCCAGCAATTTGGGAGGCCAAGGAGGGAGGATGCTTGAACTCAGGAGTTCAAGACCAGCCTGGGCAACATAACAAGACCCCATCTCTACAAAAAATTTAAAAATTGGCGCGGTGTGGTCGTGTGAGCCCCTAGCCCCAGCTACTCAGGAGGCTGAGGCAGGAGAATCGGTTGGGCTGGGCTGACAGTGCCAGACCCTGTTAAAAAATAAAAATTAAAAAAACTCCTAAATTTGGAAACACATCCCCAGCTGAGGGCCGGGAGATACTTCTCAACCGTAATCCAGAACCCTCTAAAATGGGATGTGGAGAGGCTGCAGCCTGTAGTCTTGCGATGACCTTTTAGCACCTGGGCATCTTGCGCTTCTGTCATTCCGCCCACACCCGCTCAGCTCCATCCAAGAGGGCCCGGCAGTTTGGAGTGAAAGCTTAGCTTCCCAACGGGTAAATGAACCTGCCTCCCATTCACAGGGCGGCCTCTGGCTGGACACCTGGGGCCTACTGCCTCCTTGTTACACATTAACCAAGTTCTGGCCTCCATCGTAACAGCGTCAGGGAAGTTTTTTCCTGGCTGACAGCCGCAGATGATGACCGAAGACAACGTCTTAACTGAGACGGGCCAATTTGGCAAATGGACTGCTTTCCTCCCCAGTGCGGGCACCTTCCTCCTCTGTCCGGCAACTGGACCCCACTGTCCCCAGCCCTCTGTCACCCCCAAACCTGCCCACCGCCCGCCTCTACCCGACCCTCCCTCAGGGAAATCGGGACTCAGCCCCCAACGCCCCCACCTGCCGCTCTGCCCACCTCAGCGCACACCGCCAGAGCGCCCAGCCCGCGCACGTGCTTCCGGCGCGCGCCGAAGTCCTCACGCGCCCCGCCCCGGCCTCCCCGTGCGCACGCGCGAACGCGGGGTGGGCCGGGCCTCGCGTAGCCCATCTCCTCTTCCTCCTCGCGGTCGCGGCCGGACGGAGGGTGGAGGGCCCTGCGCCTGCGCGGAGCTGGAGTCCGGCTGGGCCGCAGCCGCTGGGAGACCGGCGGTTGCCGTGGGGACCGGTCGGGCCCCTCCCTCCTCCGGTCCCCCGCCCCAGGTCCTTCCCCACCGAGACGCGCCGGCGGACCGCGGGCGAGTGCAGCCGGTGACCCGGCGAGAGGCGGCGCCGCTCCCAAGATGTCGCAGACGGCCATGTCCGAAACCTACGGTACGAGGCCCGGGCTGGCGGGGCGCGCGGGTAGTTATTTTCACAGTCTCTTTTTATCTTTCAGATTTTTTGTTTAAGTTCTTGGTTATTGGAAATGCAGGAACTGGCAAATCTTGCTTACTTCATCAGTTTATTGAAAAAAAATGTAAGTGTCATGAAATTAGTCATTCTTCCGTGTTAAATATGCTGTTCTTGTTTTTCTTTTTTAGTCAAAGATGACTCAAATCATACAATAGGAGTGGAATTTGGTTCAAAGATAATAAATGTTGGTGGTAAATATGTAAAGTTACAAATATGGGATACAGCAGGACAAGAACGATTCAGGTAGCTTTTCTCTAACTTAATAAAAATATTTGGGTTGAAAGTAAAACCAGTATAATTCTTCCAGGTCCGTGACGAGAAGTTATTACCGAGGCGCGGCCGGGGCTCTCCTCGTCTATGATATCACCAGGTAATGCCAGCTCCCCCTGGTGAAGGAGGGTGATGTATTATTTTCACAATCTTATATTACGCAGCCGAGAAACCTACAATGCGCTTACTAATTGGTTAACAGATGCCCGAATGCTAGCGAGCCAGAACATTGTGATCATCCTTTGTGGAAACAAGAAGGACCTGGATGCAGATCGTGAAGTTACCTTCTTAGAAGCCTCCAGATTTGCTCAAGAAAATGGCAAGTGACCTTTTACTTCTTACTATTTTTCACATGACTTTATTTTGTTTGATGTCCATTTTAGAGCTGATGTTTTTGGAAACAAGTGCGCTCACAGGGGAGAATGTAGAAGAGGCTTTTGTACAGTGTGCAAGAAAAATACTTAACAAAATCGAATCAGGTAAAAGCCTTTCCATTAAGCAACTTTTCTTCCTTTTTTAAAAGAAGACTTGCTTGGTCCTTAGGTGAGCTGGACCCAGAAAGAATGGGCTCAGGTATTCAGTACGGAGATGCTGCCTTGAGACAGCTGAGGTCACCGCGGCGCGCACAGGCCCCGAACGCTCAGGAGTGTGGTTGTTAGGAGAGCACACAGGTGGGTTTGGACACCTCCCTGCCCTGAGTTCCCAGATTTTGAAATTGTTCTTAATATTTTTTAGGTGTTCATACAGTGGCATTTGGGACACAATCGTTGGAACCTGAAGAATCTGAAGTTTTTTTTACCACCATCTTTTTCTACTCTGTATGGAAGTAGATCTTTATGGGGAAAAGAGAATTTGGGGTGTTCTGCAAGCCAGTCAAAGTGGCACAGCAAATCATATAAATCGAATTAAATGGACAACACCGTTAGATGTGTATGTAAAAATTTTCTGTTTCATATTTTTCCTTTCACTTTCGGTTTAAAACATGCTATATGTACTGTATGTCCTGTAGCCCAGTGCGGCTCCACAGCATGGAATCTGATGTATGATATGATAGAATGTGGCACTAAATGCAGTTTCAGATTTTATTTTTTTTAATCATATGAACTAAAATTGTCAATTGTGAGGTGTGCTTTTCTCATCATGTTGGTTATATTGCACAATTGGTTATATTTATGACCTGATATTCAAAGACTCTGGCATTGATAGCCAGTGTGTTTTCTTATTTAACTCCGTTTACTACATTCTACATGGTGTTTACGTGATCCACACTTGAAATACTAGATCAGTAGACATTCACTAATATACCAAAATAAAATGAAAAATTGAGTTTTTCCGTGAACTTTATACTGTCCAGCTCTGTTGATTTTAAAGCCTCTTCATCCAGGTCAGTTCAGGAAGTATATCTGGAGTACCTGCTCTGTTTTTGGCTGTGAGACTAGCACTAAGGATTCTGGTACCTTTACCCAAACCTACTGGGCTACTAATACTTCTCTCAGCAGTTGATCAAATACAATAGACCATGTAAGCTGGGGCCGCTCATCCACTTCCAGTTTGCTGGTCTCCCTGCTAGAAAACACATTGTACTGTGCTTTTTCTGGAATTCAGTATAATGGCATCACTGCCTGTTTTTCACATCTTTTGTTTCCTGTTCATTTTAAGGAAACCTACTAAATCCAGTTAATATTAAATGGACACCACTCATTAAGAAATTTCTTTATGGCTTCTGCTGAATACTTAAATGCCTTACTACAGTTATCCAGTTGACATGTTTTTAATTCATATAAGGTATATTGGGTATATTGAAGTATATATTGTATTACAAAGACTTGTTCTTGTATTTTAAAATGTCAGTGCAAAAAATATATGGTGGAACCTTTCTTTAAAGTTGAAATGCAGTATTATTTAAATCTGAAAGGTTAAAAAGCTTTCTTCACCTTATATATGTTCTTCCACTGTGACTTTTTAGTTGAAGACTAGTAAATTAACTTTTAGTTAGAAGATGCCTACTGCTTTTGTTGTTTATTTTAATCAGCAGAGCACAGAGACACATAAAAACTCTGGGAAATGACTAGGATAAAAATATCAGTATGTATCTGTTTTAGATATTTTGAGTTTTGCTTTTTTTATGCCTTGAATATTTTATTTCAAAAAGTATCTGAAGCAAATTCTCAGACTGAACTACTTCTTAGACCTCACTGTAAGAATATTTTATTCAATGTCTCATTTATGATAGATTTGCAAGCTGCTCATTTTTGAACAGCTTTTTGCATGGGATAGGAGCATGTCTATTCTAACACATCAGCTTATTCAAAAGCAAGAATTTTAAAAATAAGATAAATGTAAAGTTGTTTTATAAACGATCCTGTTAATTAAACCACAGACACCATATATCCTTCTGCATCCTTTGGCCAATAAAAGTTGCTGGAGAACCAAACCATGGTGGTTCTTAATCAGGCTTTGCCTTTAGGGAGAATGAGGAGGAGAGATAATTGGGTATTGTTCAGGCTAGTAATAAATGTCATGTTTCTATTTCCCGCAACTCATTAAGTTTTCAGGAAGCTCTTAATTTAGATTTCTAGGAAAGTAATTATTCAGTCTTCCTAGAAAAAGATTATAAAGACCATTTAAACTGGAGATTGTAATTTATTCTTTTACAGTCCAGCATTTAAGTGAAAATGAGAACATCACAATTTGGGAATCTGTAATGGTTTTGTTGAAAACATTACTTGTGGCTTGTATAAGAGTGGCTGAATTCAAGAACATTGATTCTTAGCAGATCAATAATAGTATTTAAAGAATCTGATGCTAAAATTAGAAACCTAAATGATTTGTAATTTGTACTGTGACACAGCAGAT